CTCAAATCATAAACCTGGGAAGTGTTTTAGTTTCCTACTGCTGCTGTTACAAATTATCACAAATGTGTTAGCTAAAACAAACACAAAATTATTATTTTACAGTTCTAGAGATCAGAAGTCAAAAATGGGTCCACAAGGTTTCATTCCTTTTGGAAACTCTAAGGGGCAATCTGTTTCCTTGTCTTTTCCAGCTTCTAGTGACCATCAAATTCCTTGGCTCATGGTCTCTGTATTTTCTCTGTGGCCTGTGCTTCCATTCTTGTATCTTCTCTCTGACTGTGACCCTCTAATAAAAACACTTGGGGTTATGTTGGGCCCACCCTGAAAATTCTGGATAATCTCCCTCAAGACCATTAATTAAATCACATCTGCAAAGCCTCTTTTGCCACATAAGTTAATGTATTAAAAGTTTTTGAGGATTAGGACATAGACATTGGGGGTGGGGGGGCATTATTCAGCCTACCACAGGAAGGAATTTTAGGGTTAATTAAACTAGCCTTCTTATTTTATACTTGAAGAAATTGAAGTTTTGGAATTGGAGAGCATTATGCTAAATGAAATAAGCCAAACACAGAAAGACAAATATCACATGTTCTCACTTATCTGTGAAATATAAAACAATTACATTCTTAGCAGTAAAGAGTAGAATGGTGGTTACTAGAGCTGGGGGGTGGGAGGAATGGGGAGATGGTAATCAAGATATAAAGCCTCAGTTAAGATGGGAGGAATAAGTTTGATTGTTTTTTTTGAGATGTGTTTCATAGCATGATGAATATAGCTAAATAGTAAATCCCAAATGCTCTCATTTGACAAAAATGTCAAATATTTGAGATGATGGATAGGTTACTTAGCTTGACTTAATAATTCCCCATTGTGTTCAAAGATCATAACTTCATATTGTACCACATAAATATATACAACTGTACTATCCCAATATATAATTTTAAAACTAATATAATGAAAAAGAAATTGAAGTTCAACATTCCCAGAAGCTAAGTGTAACTTAAAAGTTTTGTGAGAATTTGTTTTAACAAACAAACAAGTTTTCTCTTTTTAACAATTACCACATTCTGCGCTTGGATATACAGCAGTGAACAAAAAAAAAAAAAAAAATCTCCAGGCCTAACATAATTTCAGGAAGAAATTTCAGTAGTTGTATCTCAGGGGAAATACAGGAAGTTAGCCTGGAGTAAAAGTCAGTCTGTCCCTGCCCCTTTGCTATTTTGCCCGTGCCTCACAGTGCTCTCTGCCTGTGACGACAGCTCCGCAGAAGTTCGGAGGATATAATGGAATTCATTGTGTACTGAAGAATGGATAGAGAACTCAAGAAGGAAATTGGAAACTGGAAGCAAATGTAGGGGTAATTAGACACCTGGGGCTTGTGTGCCTGGCTCTGACCATTCTGTTCTCTCTGGCAGGTCATGATGATGGGCAGCGCCCGAGTGGCGGAGCTGCTGCTGCTCCACGGCGCGGAGCCCAACTGCGCCGACCCCGCCACTCTCACCCGACCCGTGCACGACGCTGCCCGGGAGGGCTTCCTGGACACGCTGGTGGTGCTGCACCGGGCCGGGGCGCGGCTGGACGTGCGCGATGCCTGGGGCCGTCTGCCCGTGGACCTGGCTGAGGAGCTGGGCCATCGCGATGTCGCACGGTACCTGCGCGCGGCTGCGGGGGGCACCAGAGGCAGTAACCATGCCCGCATAGATGCCGCGGAAGGTCCCTCAGGTGAGGACTGATGATCTGAGAATTTGTACCCTTACCAGGTCTGTTTCCTCATTTGCATACCAAGCTGGCTGGACCAACCTCAGGATTTCCAAACCCAATTGTGCGTGGCATCATCTGGAGATCTCTCGATCTCGGCTCTTCTGCACAACTCAACTAATCTGACCCTCCTCAGCTAATCTGACCCTCCGCTTTATGCGGTAGAGTTTTCCAGAGCTGCCCCAGGGGGTTCTGGGGACATCAGGACCAAGACTTCGCTGACCCTGGCAGTCTGTGCACCGGAGTTGGCTCCTTTCCCTCTTAAACTTGTGCAAGAGATCGCTGAGCGATGAAGGTAGAATTATGGTCCTCCTTGCCCTTGCCTTTCCTTTTTGTGATCTCAAAGCATCCTCCCTCCGCCCCCATTCCATGGCCCCAGTTCCCTACTCCCACAGCTGTCTGCTGAAACTGCCAACATTACTCAATTGTTTCTGGGGGGAGGAACATTTTTTTTTGAAACAAAATAGATATATGAAACAGTACACGGGAATTAACACGAATATTTAAGGTAAAACATGACCTTGAAGATTATGAAATCCATCTTATTTTGGCCCAGAACGGGGGCATTGGGCTCCTTGGGCCATAGGGGAGCTGGGGAGGACAGGGTGAAGAGTTAGCTCTAAGCCCTCTGCTTGGAGATGCTGTAAATACAGAACGCAAAATCACCTTCGAAGTTAAAGACGCGAAGTTCTTCTTTACTCGGCCCCTCCTCCCCTCCCCCCCGCCAATTCCCTCCAGTTACAGCTAGCATCCAGGTCC